CATTCAGCAACTCAGAGGAACAAAAAGGGGCTTATTTGAAGGTAGCAGTGTCTATGACTGGCAACCGTCTGTGTGCTCCCTTACACATAGGGTCCTGTGTAAGAAGCCTACACACAATGCCTGGCACACTGCACTCCACACATGGTATGTACACTCCTTGGGCAATGCCTCCTAACGGCTTAGGACCATTCCCTGTCCTCCCGGGGCGTTTAGAATAAAACCCACACTCAGACCCTGCCTCACAAGACCCGACATGATTTGGGTCCTCACCACTCCTCTGCCCTCTTCTCACTTTCCAGCCATGGGATGACCCCTCTTTCTCTTTTCCTGCCTGAGACTCCCAGGAAACCTCTTCCCCTACCTTTTTCTACATAAATCCTACTCTCCCGCCGGCTCAGTTCAAAGCTTCTTCCTCAGAGGTTGCTCTGGCCACTGAAATTAAAAGAGGCCTCCTTCTGTTCATTTTACTAGTGGCATCGCCATGCAGTTTTCCGTGTATTACAGTCAGTTTCCTTGCGTGCGTGTTTGGCTTTTCACTTGTTTTCCCCTTGCACTGTAAACCTCTCAAGGGCAGGACACTCGCTGTCTTGAGGGGCGCTGTAATGCCAGGGCCAGGTCCCTGCTCGTCTGGCGCTCAGCCCGTGCTGCTCTACACGTGTTTGCTGAATGAATGGAGCAGTGAACCCTCAGAAATTCGCCTCCAGATGAGCGCCTTGGCCGTCTCGGCGTCTCCTGGCCTCAGAACATCACCCTTGGCTCTCCCTCAAGGGGGAGCTCCCAAAGCGAGAACGTGACCCTGTCCTGCACCCAGCCCTCCACTCCAGGGCCTCCGCCGGTACACATCTTCGGCCTCAGCCTAACGCACTCTAGCAGGCACAGACCGCCACGCCCCCACCCCTCCAGACGGAAGGACTGCAATCCCCACAAGGCACCGCGACTCAGCGCCACCCGATTGGTGAAGCCTCTGGCGTCGGCCAATAGGACGTGGCTTTGTTGGCGTGTGCCGCGGCCGCGCGAGTCCTGGAAAGCGTTGTTGGCCCGGTTGCTCTGGAGCCGGGTCTCGGGTCTGGTGGCTGCCGGCCCTGCGGCATCTCGCCATGGGGAGCACGGAGAGCAGCGAGGGCCGCAGGGTGTCCTTCGGAGTGGACGAGGAGGAGCGGGTCCGGGTGCTGCAGGGTGTCCGGGTGAGCGGCGCCGCCTGGGCCGGGGCGGGCGTCTTTTTCTTTTCCCTCTTTTCTGCTTCCTTAGCTGTCTGAAAACGTGGTGAACCGCATGAAGGAGCCCAGCTCTCCACCCCCTGCTCCCACATCTTCTACCTTTGGCCTTCAAGATGGCAACTTGAGAGCCCCTCACAAAGGTATGGGGATTGTGACAGTTCTGTGGAGTGTGCTGACAGGCCCTTTCTTCTCTTTCCTTTGCAGAATCCACACTGCCCAGGTCGGGGAGCAGTGGTGGCCAGCAGCCCTCAGGGATGAAGGAGGGTGTCAAGAGGTGAGCCCGAGAGCCTGCTTGCTCCCGGCACTCATCTGTTTCTCCTCATGTTTCTTCTGCACAGGTATGAACAGGAGCATGCTGCTATCCAGGATAAGCTCTTCCAGGTGGCAAAGAGGGAAAGAGAGGCTGCCACCAAGCACTCCAAGGCATCCCTGCCCACGGGCGAAGGCAGCATCAGCCATGAGGAGCAGAAGTCAGTCCGGCTGGTGAGTGCAGATTTTCCCTGATCTGGCCTTCTGCTGGCTAACGTGGGCTTTGTTCTCTTCCAAGCAGGCCAGGGAGCTGGAGAGCAGAGAGGCAGAGCTAAGACGCCGTGACACCTTCTACAAGGAGCAGCTGGAGCGTATTGAGAGGAAGGTAAGACTCCTGCTTGGCTGCATTCCTCGGGGTTTGGTAACCAATTCTGTTTTTCTCCTTGTAGAATGCTGAGATGTATAAACTGTCTTCAGAGCAATTCCATGAGGCAGCCTCAAAGATGGAGAGCACAATAAAGTAAGAATTTGTTTATTATTCTTTGTAAACTTGCCCCAGGCCTGCCTGCTCTTGTCTTCTGCAGGCCCCGCAGGGTGGAGCCCGTCTGCTCAGGGTTGCAGGCCCAGATTCTCCACTGCTACCGAGATCGCCCGCATGAGGTGCTGCTGTGCTCGGACCTGGTCAAGGCATACCAGCGCTGCGTGAGCGCCGCCCACAAGGTAAGGCCTTGCCTGCCTCCCAGGTTTCCAAGCCTGACTCAACTCTGACCTGTTCTCTTTGTAGGGCTGAGGAGCAGACATCATTCCCTGCCCTGGCAGTGACTTGGAGCCCTGAAGAAGGGACCAATCATGGGACCACAGCCACTGTGCCCTGCCGTTTCCTGCTGGGCCCCTGCATATGCCCCTGAGCCTGGGGCTGCCACGTGTTTAGGAAACAAAGTATGCGCTACTGTCTGAAAACAAATAAAGCAGATGCCTTTGTTTTCAGTCGTTGACTCACTGGCAAACAGTCACTGCTGCCTACTCTGCGTCCAGCCCTCT